GTACATGGCATATACTCAGTACAGGGAAACTGGAAGAATAGCAAACTCCTTGTGTGTTTTTTCGGGTGTGTGTTCCAGTAGCTTGCTCCCCTTTAGACTGTATGTGCCAGGACTATTCCACCCGACATCAGGTGTAGCTTCCCAGAGGGCTCACTGTGAACAGCATCTGCAGGCAGGCATCCAACACCAAGCTGAGCACTCATGTACAGACACTAAATGTGGGGACACCCTGTCCTGAGGCTCGGATCCCCAGTGCTCAGCCAGCAGCTGTTCCAATCCCCATGAGGTCTCTGAATGAGTCTCCTTACTACTGGAGAGACTACTAGTTTAGTTGCCCTCGATAGTCCAAACTAGGGAAATTGAGAAATTGAACCTTGGCATATTCAGTGAAGTCCAGACTAAGGAAGCTGAGAAACTGAACCTTGGCATGTTCACTGACCTCAAGGCCTTACTTCTTTTTCTTCCATTTCAAAATCTTCCCAAAATGGCAACTTTGGCTTTTGTGCCCCTGCTCCTAGCTCCCATCTTTCATGAAGTGGGTGTTCTTAGAGGATGCCATCTGCCTGATGGTGTCATGTATCTCTATATCCTGCAAGCTACCCACCAAATCCTGCTCACAGATTAAGCACTGGATACATACTTGCTGATTGGAATTTAAAGAAAACCAAAATAAGTAAACTCGACAGGAGATTAATTGCCTAGGAGTCGGTTGACTGCTTGACTGAAGCTGGATTTTTTTTGGGAACCGCTGGCTGCCTTCACATTTCCTGATGGAAGTGGGACAGGTCAACAGACAGCCCAGAGTGGCAGATAACTTTTGCCCACACGTCATTCATTTTTTGGAGCGTTGGCTTGAAATTGAGGGGTGTGTGTGTCTGGAACCGACGTGCCTTCCGTGCGCCTCCGGGGTCTTTGCACTTTCTTTCAATGGGCTGATTACAACACAGAGGATGTGGACAGTGGAGTTTTTCCTGTTTGATGTCACACTGCTACCCTTTAAAAGTCTGACGGCAAAAAGGAGGGAATCCAGTCTAGGATCCTCACACCAGCTACTTGCAAGGGAGAAGGAAAAGGCCAGTAAGGCCTGGGCCAGGAGAGTCCCGACAGGAGTGTCAGGTTTCAATCTCAGCACCAGCCACTCAGAGCAGGGCACGATGTTGGGGGCCCGCCTCAGGCTCTGGGTCTGTGCCTTGTGCAGCGTCTGCAGCATGAGCGTCCTCAGAGCCTATCCCAATGCCTCCCCACTGCTCGGCTCCAGCTGGGGTGGCCTGATCCACCTGTACACAGCCACAGCCAGGAACAGCTACCACCTGCAGATCCACAAGAATGGCCATGTGGATGGCGCACCCCATCAGACCATCTACAGTGAGTAGGGCTTCAGGCTGGGAAGAAGGGGATGAGTCTTTGCCCTGCCTGTTTTTCTCCATAGGTGCCCTGATGATCAGATCAGAGGATGCTGGCTTTGTGGTGATTACAGGTGTGATGAGCAGAAGATACCTCTGCATGGATTTCAGAGGCAACATTTTTGGATCAGTGAGTTTCTTTTTTGTGTTGGTCACCATTTGAGCCTTCACGTGGTTCGCTCTTGTCCTTCCAGCACTATTTCGACCCGGAGAACTGCAGGTTCCAACACCAGACGCTGGAAAACGGGTACGACGTCTACCACTCTCCTCAGTATCACTTCCTGGTCAGTCTGGGCCGGGCGAAGAGAGCCTTCCTGCCAGGCATGAACCCACCCCCGTACTCCCAGTTCCTGTCCCGGAGGAACGAGATCCCCCTAATTCACTTCAACACCCCCATACCACGGCGGCACACCCGGAGCGCCGAGGACGACTCGGAGCGGGACCCCCTGAACGTGCTGAAGCCCCGGGCCCGGATGACCCCGGCCCCGGCCTCCTGTTCACAGGAGCTCCCGAGCGCCGAGGACAACAGCCCGATGGCCAGTGACCCATTAGGGGTGGTCAGGGGCGGTCGAGTGAACACGCACGCTGGGGGAACGGGCCCGGAAGGCTGCCGCCCCTTCGCCAAGTTCATCTAGGGTCGCTGGAAGGGCACCCTCTTTAACCCATCCCTCAGCAAACGCAGCTCTTCCCAAGGACCAGGTCCCTTGACGTTCCGAGGATGGGAAAGGTGACAGGGGCATGTATGGAATTTGCTGCTTCTCTGGGGTCCCTTCCACAGGAGGTCCTGTGAGAACCAACCTTTGAGGCCCAAGTCATGGGGTTTCACCGCCTTCCTCACTCCATATAGAACACCTTTCCCAATAGGAAACCCCAACAGGTAAACTAGAAATTTCCCCTTCATGAAGGTAGAGAGAAGGGGTCTCTCCCAACATATTTCTCTTCCTTGTGCCTCTCCTCTTTATCACTTTTAAGCATAAAAAAAAAAAAAAAAAAAAAAAAAAAAAAAAGCAGTGGGTTCCTGAGCTCAAGACTTTGAAGGTGTAGGGAAGAGGAAATCGGAGATCCCAGAAGCTTCTCCACTGCCCTATGCATTTATGTTAGATGCCCCGATCCCACTGGCATTTGAGTGTGCAAACCTTGACATTAACAGCTGAATGGGGCAAGTTGATGAAAACACTACTTTCAAGCCTTCGTTCTTCCTTGAGCATCTCTGGGGAAGAGCTGTCAAAAGACTGGTGGTAGGCTGGTGAAAACTTGACAGCTAGACTTGATGCTTGCTGAAATGAGGCAGGAATCATAATAGAAAACTCAGCCTCCCTACAGGGTGAGCACCTTCTGTCTCGCTGTCTCCCTCTGTGCAGCCACAGCCAGAGGGCCCAGAATGGCCCCACTCTGTTCCCAAGCAGTTCATGATACAGCCTCACCTTTTGGCCCCATCTCTGGTTTTTGAAAATTTGGTCTAAGGAATAAATAGCTTTTACACTGGCTCACGAAAATCTGCCCTGCTAGAATTTGCTTTTCAAAATGGAAATAAATTCCAACTCTCCTAAGAGGCATTTAATTAAGGCTCTACTTCCAGGTTGAGTAGGAATCCATTCTGAACAAACTACAAAAATGTGACTGGGAAGGGGGCTTTGAGAGACTGGGACTGCTCTGGGTTAGGTTTTCTGTGGACTGAAAAATCGTGTCCTTTTCTCTAAATGAAGTGGCATCAAGGACTCAGGGGGAAAGAAATCAGGGGACATGTTATAGAAGTTATGAAAAGACAACCACATGGTCAGGCTCTTGTCTGTGGTCTCTAGGGCTCTGCAGCAGCAGTGGCTCTTCGATTAGTTAAAACTCTCCTAGGCTGACACATCTGGGTCTCAATCCCCTTGGAAATTCTTGGTGCATTAAATGAAGCCTTACCCCATTACTGCGGTTCTTCCTGTAAGGGGGCTCCATTTTCCTCCCTCTCTTTAAATGACCACCTAAAGGACAGTATATTAACAAGCAAAGTCGATTCAACAACAGCTTCTTCCCAGTCACTTTTTTTTTTCTCACTGCCATCACATACTAACCTTATACTTTGATCTATTCTTTTTGGTTATGAGAGAAATGTTGGGCAACTGTTTTTACCTGATGGTTTTAAGCTGAACTTGAAGGACTGGTTCCTATTCTGAAACAGTAAAACTATGTATAATAGTATATAGCCATGCATGGCAAATATTTTAATATTTCTGTTTTCATTTCCTGTTGGAAATATTATCCTGCATAATAGCTATTGGAGGCTCCTCAGTGAAAGATCCCAAAAGGATTTTGGTGGAAAACTAGTTGTAATCTCACAAACTCAACACTACCATCAGGGGTTTTCTTTATGGCAAAGCCAAAATAGCTCCTACAATTTCTTATATCCCTCGTCATGTGGCAGTATTTATTTATTTATTTGGAAGTTTGCCTATCCTTCTATATTTATAGATATTTATAAAAATGTAACCCCTTTTTCCTTTCTTCTGTTTAAAATAAAAATAAAATTTATCTCAGCTTCTGTTAGCTTATCCTCTTTGTAGTACTACTTAAAAGCATGTCGGAATATAAGAATAAAAAGGATTATGGGAGGGGAACATTAGGGAAATCCAGAGAAGGCAAAATTGAAAAAAAGATTTTAGAATTTTAAAATTTTCAAAGATTTCTTCCATTCATAAGGAGACTCAATGATTTTAATTGATCTAGACAGAATTATTTAAGTTTTATCAATATTGGATTTCTGGTCATTCTAACCCTAAAGTGTTTTCTTTCTTTCT